TAGTGGGTGGGTGGCAGGGGAGAGCCCTCTCCTGCCTTGCTCATGCCTAACTACCTGTAACAGATTCAGTTCGCCATTTTATAATGTATGAGCATGATCTGTGGTCCCCCAAAACAATTACAGTAGTGACATCAAAGATCAGTGATCACACAGATCACTCTAACAGATACAAAAATAATGAAAAAGTTTGAAATATTGTGGGAATTACCAAAATATGTCAGAGACACAAAGTGAGCACATGATGTTGGAAAAACATGGCACCCATACACTTGCTCCATCAAGGTTGCCTCAAACCTTCCATTTGTAGTAAACTCAGTATCTGCAAAGCACAATAAAATGCACAATAAAACAAGGTATGCCTCTCTATGCTCTCACAAACCTCTGTATTTTATCTTAGAAACACTCACAACTGTAATAAATGATTGTTTATTCTTTCTTTCCAGTTAATCTCTAGCTCTGATCCTCACCCGCAAAGAACTGGGCCACCTTCCCTGCTTTATCCCCACTATGCCTAAACACACAGTGAGTGTTCCATAAACACTTGTTTAGTGGCAATAAATATAGCAGACACATTTATTTGCCACTTTATAAGGAAAAAAGGTGCAGATACATAGACGACCTATTTTCTGATACCAAATTAGGAAGAGTTCTCCATCTTTGGCCAAGTTTTTTTTTTTCTAAACAGCTTTACTGAAGTATAATCGTTTTTTACCTTATTTAAAAATAAGTACCACTCCACTAAAACGCGCTCTGTGGTTAGTTCTCGGCTGGACCGTTCAAAAGGCTGATCCTTACAGCCTTTATTATTAATACAACCAGGTCGGGACTGCTTTTGCGTGGGTCACCAGAAGTAAAAAATCAAAGAGGAGCCAACCCCATTCCGAACAAGGAAACACCCGTCCCCTTCCTACACCAATTCCTGCTCCGCCCTTCGTAGGGAACGCAGCGAGGGCAGCCTCCGGAGTGGAGGGGCGGGACTTCCGGCCCTTCCTGTTGTGGAGGGGCGGGACTTCCTGTCTTCCCTGTTGCGGAGCTCTGAAGCGGCTCCCTGAGGGCGCTGGTTTTGAACTGGTCTTGTGCGGTTTGCGCTTTCTCTTAGTGGTTACAGTTGGCGCTGTCTCCGCTTTCCTGTTTCGTGGCGGGCATCTTGGCCAAAACACTCTCCCTGCCACCTTATTCCTCTAGGGTTGTGATTTTTTTCTTTCACCAAGAAATATCACTCGCTGGTAATTTGTCAAACTGAAGAAACCCCTGAAGAAGCAGTGGTGGGCAGGCGCCGACGCTGCGGCTTCCAGAGCATTTTGGCAAATCAAAGCCAGGGACCGTTGCTGGGCCTCATTTCCGCAACTTTTCGGCTCCGAACTGCTGTGAGTGGAAGACTTTTGGTGGTTGTTTTGATATTTATGCTGTTGTTTTTCCTATTTCATTCAGTCTTTGACTTAGAAGATATCTTATCCTGCCGTTGTAATGGCAGCTGAACTGCGAATGATACTTTATGAAGATGATTCAGTACAAGTACAATATGTTGATGGTTCCACATTGCAACTTTCTCCCTGTGGCTCTGAATTTTTATTTGAAAAGTCACCACCTGTTTCAGCACATCCTTTAGAACAACCAGAAAGAATTCGTCAAAGGACACATTTTGTCATTAGCACTTACAGAGTAAGTAAAGATATCACGTAAACAACTTTTTTATTAAGGTTACATTTTATATTTCTTTTCATAGGAGCAACTACAGCGAGCCCTAGATTTTCGAAACTCTTCAGCTACTTGCCCTTTTTTATCTGAAACCATCATACCTTCTGAAAGAAAAAAGGTGATTTTTTTAACTTCATTTTTGTTAGTATTTACTCACCGTCTCTTTTCCCCTCTCCTTGCAGCATATCTTCATTGACATAACAGAAGTGAGATGGCCCAGTCTTGATACAGATGGTACCATGATATATATGGAGAGTGGCATTGTGAAGATAACATCTTTAGATGGTCATGCATACCTCTGCCTGCCCAGATCTCAGCATGAATTTACAGTACATTTTTTGTGTAAAGTTAGCCAGAAGTCAGACTCATCTGCAGTGTTGTCAGAAACAAATAATAAAGCCCCAAAAGATAAACTAGTTGAAAAAACTGGCAAAATCTGTATACGTGGAAATTTACCAGGACAGAGACTGAAGAATAAAGAAAATGAGTTTCATTGCCAGATCATGAAATCCAAAGAAACTTTAAAGAAGATGAGTTGTGTAAATGGAACTGAAGGGAGGGAAGAGCTGCCTTCGCCTGGTACAAAGCACACATGTGTATACACATGGGTCAAGCAGTGCTGGTCTGTGGCTGCCTGTCCAGAGGAATGGAAATATCCTTTGTCTTTAGCACTTCATTTTCATAATAAAATCAGCAATATGTCTAAAATTGATGCACATATAACTCAGAGTAGATTTTTAACTTCTGATATTTCAGAGGAAAGAGGAAAAGTGGTTTCTGTTCTTCCCAGGGCCCTGTCACTCAGCTGTCCAGTCCCACACCTACACAGGTAATGCAGTAATGGCTATTGGTCATGAAGCTAGAAGTAATAGCTTGTATTTTATCCTTCACAGGTGGAATTTTTGTGATTCACTTTTACAGAGACAATCTGATGAATATTCCTATCCTGAACTAGTGAAAATGGTTTGGTACAAAGGTGTTACATATAGGTAAGGCACCTATGTTGGCTTCTATGTTGGAGAAAAATTTTTAATGGTTATTTCTATTTCTTAGACTTACCCATCAAAATATGAACTCAATAGAGATTTATTCTGGGGATGGATCTGTTTTCAAATCAGAAGGGGCTTATTTTGGGAACTATTTTACTTATTATTCTATTCAAGAAGGATCAGGAAAGGTAAGCCAACAATGAACTCAACTCAAGAAGAGTAATGAAATTTTTCATTTTAACTAATTTTCAGAGAGAAGAGAAAACTTACTCAGTAAATAACCTTCCTCCAGATAGACCGGGAAGTCCATTCACTGTCGGTTCTCTAATTAAACAGGCAACAAGGTAAGTTCTTCCCATTCAATTGAATCAAATGTAAATGTTTAAGTAGTATTTTTTGTGTTCACAGAATTCTTCAACATTGTGTGAAGATGAGACTTTCTTTAAGCCATAACTATCGTATATGCTGCTGGAAAATGGTATGTTAAAATTATTTTAAAAGCAAGATATTATTTCCTGCTATTTTTATTTACTTGGTTTTAGGTACCTGGGATAAATGATAGCAATATACTGCCTTTGGTTTTGAAAGAGTCACTCATACCCAGTGTGGGAAGATTTCTTGCCTACTCTGATGACAAAGTACATGCTATCTTTTTAGATGGCATTACTCTAACCCTAAATTGGAATTTCAGCTCTCCTATTGAGAAGAGACAGGTGGGTATACTTCAGACTTAGATCTATTTTTTAAATGATAAAACTTATCTTTCTACTTCTTCAGGTAAATCAAGGTCTTAACTTAGGTTGGTGTAAGTTAACTTTTCCTGATGGACAAGAGCAGTTAATTCAGATTGAACACCCTGAACCATATGAAAGGTACTGAAAAGCAATTTTAAAAATTATTTTTATTCAAGTATTTCTTTTAATGTATTCACTTTAGATATGTGACAACAGTAACATCATGGTGCAGGAGACTGACCCAGACTAGTCCCAGAGAGATGCCCACTCATTCGTCATCTTCTGTTCTCCAAGAAAATTGGTATTTTTCTTTTAAACTTAAATCTGTTTAGAATGAAATATTTCTTTTCATTCTCCATCCATAGGCTGGAGTACAAGGGAAAGAGTACAAGCTGACAGGGAGGTGCATGTGATCTGTTGTAGTAAAGCCAATAAAGCAGACAAGTCACACAACCTACTACGAACTGTGAAGATTTTTCTGGTGACTTGAATATTTTAGACTAATGTCTTCATTAATTTTGCAGAGAGCTAGTCAAGTTACAGTTTGTAGTTGTATGCCATTGCTCATATTTCATTCTAACTTGATAAGAAAAAGGATAAAGAACACACACTTAGGGGTTCTGCTGGAGACGTATATATTAGCCCTCTACTCCATACCAGTTGTCCCACTATCTTTCTATAGAACATGGTATAAGAGCTAATGTTCATCATGTTAACCCTCTGTGCTTAAAAAAACAATGAAATAAGTAGGTAGTCTATTCCAGAAAGAATTTAATAAAAAATAGTTGTTTTGACACGTAATTCAACTATTTAAAAACTTGGATCTCCCATACCATCCATTCCCAAAGAGTTCCATATAAATGAGGTCTTAATATATGCACAAGTACAGAAAAGTAAAAAATCCTTTCTTCTGAGAGAAACAATCTAGGTAGGAAGAGCAGGAAGTTAAATAGTTCAAGAGAAGATATTACAAATAAGTATGTGATTAATTAATATGCTATAGGAATTCAAGGAAGGAGAGAGCAGTTCTTTCACAGAAGGAATGGGATTTTAATAGGTTTGTAAAGTTTGCGTAAACTTTAGGGAGGAAAGTAGAGTGTAAGCTAGGTTAGTACTAAGAAGTAACAGGAAGGCCCATTATCCTCAAACATCAATATTTGATTACAAATTCCTTGAAGTGGATTTACAAGGGGTAGACTTTTATTCACTTACCTTTAAAGGCACTCAGTAAGTATCAGTTGAGTCAAGTTGATTTGTTGCTAAATAAAGGTAACATAAAGAGAATTCTTCTGCGTTCTTCCGTTTAAAATTCTAATGAAAAAAAAAGTCAGGTATGCTTATTTGAAATATCATGAATACAAAAGAATCAGACAACTGAATGAATTTTTTCTTTTTCCTTGGACAGGTCTGTTGCTTCTGAACTTGAAAAGATACAGAAGTTTAACTGTATCCTTTAAACAGAATGCACTGTCCTACATAATTACTCTCTTTCATTCTAGGCTTAATTCATGACTTCAGTACTTTGTGAATATTAATCTATACTTAATATATTGCTAACCTTTATTGAGTCAGCAAATACCTAAGATTGTAATTTAAGATGGATCTTGTCCATAGAAGGTATAGCATGTTAACATTTATACTTTTCTTTGAGTTTAAATTGGGCAAAGAACAGTTAATTAGGGTTAAGGTCTCCTTTGGAGACTTTTTCACTTACATAATTATATAATAAAATTATAACTGTTTAAGACCTCTTTTTTTAAATGAAATATTTCATTCTGTACATTCTCACCCAATTCATCTAAATTTGTTTTCTCTTGTGGTTTTTCTCTAATCTTATTCAAATAAGTTAGTTCTATAGCGAACAGGTTTTTCACTCTAAATCTTTTTAAATTAAAAATAGACACTACACAGATTCCTTATAATCCTGTCATCCTACTCTTTAATTCCCGTGTCATTTCTTCACTTAAAGAAATGTTACTGAAATTTTCATTTCCTCCTTACCACCAAACCTCCACCCAAACACACACATACACACTCTATTCTCTTTCCCCCTCCCTTATACTGTAATTAGTTTCTTCATCTACAAGGAGCAGACTTGATAAGCCTTGCAGTTCCAACTGTATTATGAATCCAAGAGGTCTTCCAGCTGAGAAATATTTTAATATGAAGCCTATGCTTTCTGTATATAAAGATATTTATATAGTGAAAAATGTGGGGAAAACCTCCTTAACTAAGCAACTTAGTGCTACTAGAAAATAGTGGTATCCTAAACCAGATTTCTAACAAGAAAAATGAACAACAGTCTTTTGATCATTATAAACCAGGATCTTCAGAAACCTTGCTAGGAGAAGTTAATGAAAATAGAGTATCAATAGCATTGAAAAAAACCTCTGAAATCCTTCACGATATTGACTGTCTTCTATCAAACTCTAAAAAGTGAAAAATGGAATTATTACAACATATTATTAAAGTTTAAGGATGTTGTTTCAAGTGACTGGTATAAAATTACTAGTAAGCCAAGATATTGTACGTATTACCCCGGCACAATGATTGTGAAAGAACTGACATTTAACTTTGAAGGTATTTTTAACTTGTACATTTTTAAAATATGTATTTATATCTTAATAATAAATATTTCGAAGTTTTGAACGTTTCACATTTAATTCTTATTTCAGATT